TGTTTTTGCATACTGTTTGATCAATATTCATCTTTCTAGTAAAATTCTTGAGTGATATGAGTTAAAATTTTATCTGTATTCCAAATCTAATACAATGTCATCTACAATCTGCTTGACTGGAATTCCTCCTTTTCATAGCTTCAATTTAATGTTTTTATCTTCAGCTGGTGCAGTGGCTCATGCCTGTAATCTCAGCTACTGGGGACGCAGGGGTAGGAGTATTGCTTAAGCCCAGAAGATTGAGGCTGCAGTGAGCTATGATTGCACCACGGCACTCCAGCCTGGGTGACACAGTGAGAGCCTATCTCAAAAAACAAGACAAAGATAAAAATAAAGTTTTTATCTACATTGGGGCATTCATTCCCATGTAGGTACTCAGCAGAGTCTAATGTGACTACTTCAAAAGGTGCATTTTATCTCACTTGGCATGTATTTAGACTCATTCTTTTAGTTGGCAAATTTTGGATGCAACTACACTCTAAAATAGTTAAATAAAAATTAAAATATCTCATGATGTTTTAGAAGATAAACCTGCCTTCTATATTTTGATAATAGGCTGTTGTGTTACTGAAGGCTAAGGATGTAGAAAAGCAGCTTATATGAAGATGAACTTCAGAATTCAAGTTTTTCAAACAGTAGTAACTTCCTTTCAAGTCATATAAAATACATTGATAGAACATCCTCACTCATGTTATGGGTTGTTTTGTACAATTGAAAATAGGCTGCAGCATTCTGAGTTCTGCATTACTGTCTTTGATAATAGGATGAAAAGAACAGAATTGAAAGTTCAAAAAAGCATCAATTTCAGCAATTAGAAAGTGGCATTACTGGAATTTACCTGATGTTCTTTTGTAGACAAATGCTTTTTTTCAACTTGTTTCAAAAAGTAGATTCTCACTTGCAGCCATTACCTATGGATGTATACTAAGTTTAAAAGTCCTAGGAATACCACTGATGGAATCCTGAAGGCAGAACTGGCTATGATGTCATAGACCCTTGAAGGAAACTTCTAAAAGTGATATTTAGTTATAACAGAGACTAAAGAAGAAAGACGCTTACTGAATAAGGTGGGATCCAACAAGAGTGTAGTATGGAATGCAATAGCTTATGAATTACTTTTTTTCTGAGGGAGCTCAACAGAATGACACCTAAGAAAGGGAAAGTCTTTGACACTTGGTACGTTTGTGATTTTTGGTCATTACTTGAAAATTAATAAGTTTGAAATCACTACTCTTAGAAATGGAAGAAAGTGATGACTCTAATCAGCCTATCTCAGCGTGTAGGCAAGAAATTCGAAAGAGAAGATGACCCAGCAAACCAATGGTAGGCAAATCCCAGCAAACTGATGTAATAGAGAAAAAGAAACACATGGCCATACCAAAATCATCTAGCCCCAAAGCTACCCATCGTATTGGTAATACTTCTGGAAGCAAAGGCAGCTACTCTGCCAAAGCCTATGAGTCTATTAGAGTATCTTCTGAGCTTCAGCAAACTTGGACAAAGAGAAAGCATGGACAGGAAATGACTAGTAAGTCTCTCCAGACAGACACCATTGTAGAAGAGAAAAAAGAAGTCAAGTTAGTTGAGGAAACCGTGGTACCTGAAGAAAAGTCAGCTGATGTTAGAGAAGCTGCTATTGAATTGCCAGAGAGTGTTCAGGATGTAGAAATTCCACCAAACATACCTTCAGTTCAACTAAAAATGGACAGATCTCAGCAGACCAGCCGTACAGGATACTGGACCATGATGAACATCCCCCCTGTAGAAAAAGTGGACAAGGAACAACAGACATACTTTAGTGAATCAGAAATAGTGGTTATTTCCAGGCCAGATAGTTCTTCTACAAAGTCAAAGGAAGATGCCCTGAAACATAAATCGTCGGGAAAGATTTTTGCTAGTGAACACCCTGAATTTCAACCAGCAACAAACAGCAATGAAGAAATTGGGCAGAAAAATATCAGCAGAACTTCATTTACTCAGGAGACTAAAAAAGGTCCCCCGGTACTTTTAGAAGATGAGCTTAGGGAAGAAGTAACTGTACCTGTTGTACAAGAAGGTTCTGCTGTTAAAAAAGTGGCTTCTGCTGAAATAGAGCCTCCATCAACAGAAAAATTCCCAGCTAAAATACAGCCTCCATTAGTTGAAGAGGCCACTGCTAAAGCGGAGCCCAGACCTGCTGAAGAGACCCATGTCCAAGTACAGCCATCAACTGAAGAGACTCCTGATGCTGAGGCAGCCACTGCAGTTGCGGAGAATTCTGTTAAAGTTCAGCCTCCACCTGCTGAAGAGGCCCCTTTAGTGGAGTTTCCTGCTGAAATTCAGCCTCCATCAGCTGAAGAGTCTCCTTCTGTAGAGCTTCTGGCTGAAATTCTGCCTCCATCAGCTGAAGAGTCCCCTTCAGAAGAGCCTCCTGCTGAAATTCTGCCTCCACCAGCTGAAAAGTCTCCTTCAGTAGAGCTTCTTGGTGAAATTCGGTCTCCCTCAGCACAAAAGGCTCCCATTGAAGTACAGCCTTTACCAGCTGAGGGCGCCCTTGAAGAGGCCCCAGCTAAAGTAGAGCCTCCCACTGTTGAAGAGACCCTTGCTGATGTTCAGCCTCTATTACCTGAAGAGGCTCCTAGAGAAGAGGCTCGAGAACTTCAGCTTTCAACAGCTATGGAGACCCCTGCAGAAGAGGCTCCTACTGAATTTCAGTCTCCATTACCTAAAGAGACCACTGCAGAAGAGGCCTCTGCTGAAATTCAGCTTCTAGCAGCTACGGAGCCTCCTGCAGATGAAACTCCTGCCGAAGCTCGGTCTCCACTATCTGAGGAGACTTCTGCAGAAGAGGCTCATGCTGAAGTTCAATCTCCATTAGCTGAAGAGACCACTGCAGAAGAGGCCTCTGCTGAAATTCAGCTTCTAGCAGCTATAGAGGCTCCTGCAGATGAAACTCCTGCTGAAGCTCAGTCTCCACTATCTGAGGAGACTTCTGCAGAAGAGGCTCCTGCTGAAGTTCAGTCTCCATCAGCTAAGGGAGTTTCTATAGAAGAGGCCCCTCTTGAGCTTCAGCCTCCATCAGGTGAAGAGACCACTGCAGAAGAGGCCTCTGCTGCAATTCAGCTTCTAGCAGCTACAGAGGCTTCTGCAGAAGAGGCTCCTGCTGAAGTTCAGCCTCCACCAGCTGAGGAGGCCCCCGCTGAAGTTCAGCCTCCACCAGCTGAGGAGGCCCCCGCTGAAGTTCAGCCTCCACCAGCTGAGGAGGCCCCCGCTGAAGTTCAGCCTCCACCAGCTGAGGAGGCCCCCGCTGAAGTTCAGCCTCCACCAGCTGAGGAGGCCCCCGCTGAAGTTCAGCCTCCACCAGCTGAGGAGGCCCCTGCTGAAGTTCAGTCTCTACCAGCTGAGGAGACTCCTATAGAAGAGACCCTTGCTGCAGTACACTCTCCCCCAGCTGATGATGTCCCTGCAGAAGAGGCCTCCGTTGACAAACATTCCCCACCAGCTGATTTGCTTCTGACTGAGGAGTTTCCTATAGGAGAGGCCTCTGCTGAAGTTTCACCTCCACCATCTGAACAAACCCCTGAAGATGAGGCTCTGGTAGAGAATGTGTCTACAGAATTTCAGTCACCGCAGGTGGCAGGAATTCCAGCAGTAAAATTAGGATCGGTTGTTTTGGAAGGTGAAGCAAAATTTGAAGAGGTTTCAAAAATCAATTCTGTCCTTAAAGATTTGTCTAATACCAATGATGGACAGGCTCCCACTCTTGAAATAGAAAGTGTTTTTCATATAGAATTAAAACAACGTCCTCCTGAACTGTAGTCAGGTTGTACCTAAGCTAGCAATCAGAAGCTACATGGTTTTGGAAGAACATACTTTAGAAAAGGGTGGGCAGCGGGAAGTAGCTTTGTCAATAAGGCAAATTAAAGGGGACCCCAAGACTTGGAATACAGGTTGGAAAATGAACAATAAAAACTGTAGCAGCATAAAATTACTTGTGTTAATTTCATTCAAATTTATGGCATGAAAAATACCTATTTTGAAAGTAAGTTTATAATTGAAAAAAATTGCTTAAAATATCCTTCCTACAGTAAACTTGTTGACACGAGTAAAGTTTAATCTGCAGCCATCTTTTCTTGTCTTTGCCTTCCCTTTATAAGTAAATATAGTTTCTAGTGGAAAAGCCAATGTCTTTTCTGCAGATCTGTCATCTAC